CTAGGCCCCCTAGCTACACCTGGAAGTTTCAGAACCCACTTTGGGGGGCCTCCTGCCTGGGCAGGCTCTTCAAGTGTGGCCCTCTTTGGAGTCAACCCTCCTTCCCGACCCCCTCCCCCTAGCCCAGCCCCAGTCACTGTCAGGGTCGGGCCAGCCCCTGCACTGCCTCGCAGAGTGGCCTGGGCTAGGTCACTCCACCTCTCTGTGCCTCAGTTTCCCCCCCTTGAGTCCCCTAGGGCCTGGAAGGGTGGGAGGTATGTCTAGGGGGCAGTGTCTCTTCCAGGGGGAATTCTCAGCTCTTGGGAACCCCCTTGCTCCCAGGGGAGGGGAAACCTTTTTCATTCAACATTGTAGGGGGCAAGCTTTGGTGCGCCCCCTGCTGAGGAGCAGCCCCAGGAGGGGACCAGAGGGGATGCTGTGTCGCTGCCTGGGATCTTGGGGTTGGCCTTTGCATGGGAGGCAGGTGGGGCTTGGATCAGTAAGTCTGGTTCCCGCCTCCCTGTCTGAGAGAGGAGGCAGGAGCCCCAGGGCCGGCTTGTGTTTGTACATTGCACAGAAACTTGTGTGGGTGCTTTAGTAAAAAACGTGAATGGAGCAGCTCCCTTGTCTGTTTGGGGGTGGGGGTCGGGTCCCTGAACGTGGTTACCCTGAGTGTGTTGTGGTGGAAGGGCACTTGGGGAACCTGGCCCAACAAGTAAACCTGACCCGGGCCATCCTGGTTCTCCAAGCGCTGCCACTCCCTAGGCTTTCACTGGCCTTAAGGGGAAGTTTGTCCTTGCACTGCTTCCGGGACAGTGGAGGCGACGAAGTAATAAACCCGTGGACCCAGATTTCTCAGGTCTTAACACGTTCCCTGAGGCCTAAAGGTGCCCAGGGCCGAGCCCAAAGTGCTTGGGTCAGGGCTCGGTGGAGCGCCGAGGTGAGTCTGAACTCCCAGCCGGCACGCGCCGCCCGCCGGACCAAACACGGGAGGGGGCGGGGCCCTAGAGTCGCGGCGTGGTTTCCCGGGTGATGGCCACGCGGAAGAGGTGGGGCTAGGGCCCTGGTTCCCACTGCCTGGTTTCTGGGCCCCCGGCATCCGAGTCGGCCAAAAGCCGGGCAGAAGAGAGCGCCAAGGACTGGCAGTTCCGGAACGGGCAATCCCAGCCGAGGGGACCAGCGGCAGAGCACGGGTGGGGCTTGGGAGAGGGCGGGGCCCATAGAGGTACCTCCCGCACTCTGACCTGCGGCCCGTAGGTCCGAGCCGGGGACGGCGGCGTCGGTGGGTCATGCTCCGGCACTCCCCCTCGCTGTGGGAGCTGGTGGAGGAGCACGTTCCGCTCCGGGAGCGACGCGAAGTGAAGAGGATTCTGGGGGAGGCGGCGGTGGACCTGAGCCTGGAGCTGCGGGCGGAGGTGGGGAGAGGGAAGGTGGGCCACGCCCCTGGCCAGTCGCAAGGTATCCCAGCTCTCCTTGCAGGTGGCGATGTTACGGGCACTGCTCCAAGAGGCTCGATCCTCTCAAGCCCCCAGCTCCCGCCCCATCTCTGACCCCTCTTCTCTTCTGGCACCACCGCCTCTCCTAAAGGACCTCTTGCGCCAGGAGCTCCGGCAGTTGCTCCAGGGTCTCCGCCACAAAGCCATCTGTGAGGGCAGGTGGGAGCCTCAGGCCTGGGCCCTTTCCCTAGCTCTCAGCTTCCTTCCTGTGCACCTTCTGCAGGGACCAGGCCCAAGCTTGGGTCCAGTATAGCCCCAGGGTCCTGCACTTTGCCTTGGAGGAGCCCAGGTGTGATTTGCCAGAACAGGAGATATTCCAGATGAGAGGTGGTGGGCCCAGGTAAGGTGATGGTAGGAGAGAGGGATCTGTCCCATGCGGAGAGTGATAGTGACTTCATTGCCAGCAGCGGTCACAGAGATCTCAGCATCATCAAGGACCAACTGAACGTGTCCAACATTGACCAGGTGGCCAGACACCTGAGGTGAGGCCCAGGGGCACCTGCATGTGTATAGGCGGGTTCTGGCTGCTGCTCCCTCATGTCCCAGGGGCCTTCTGGAGGAGGAGTGTCACACCTTGGAGAGGGAGATCCTCATCCTGCAGGTGAGCCGCAGCCCTGGGCCCTCCCCCGAGCCGAGTCTGGGCACTGACGCAGCTCTCCCTGCAGCGCTGCCTGGAAGAGGAGTATTTGAGGCCTTGCCACCCCTCTGAGGCAGCCCTGGAGCCCACCCTGGCAGGTGAGGACACGGAGCAGGGCCCAGAACACCCATGGGCACTGTCTCAGCCCAATCTCTCCTTCAGAGCTAAAGGAACAGAAGAAGGCCATGGAGCAGGAGCTGCAGGCATCTGTGGGGCCTTCTTGTGTCTCTCCCAACCACAGGTAAACCACAACAGTAGACACAGGGCAGGGTGACCACCCCTCACAGTTACTCTTTCTTGTCCAGGCAGCGGCCCTTGGGGTCCTCCACACAGGGCCTCAGACCCCCGCTTCCCCTCTGCGGGGTTGCACCTCTCCAGTGCTGCCTGCCTGCACCTCCTCTGGAGCCCTACCTTCGACCTCGAGGCCAGTCGGCTACCCACCGCTGGGGACGGCAGCTTCAGTGCAGCCCCAGGGAAGGGCCAGCTTCCACACCCATGTCCAGTGCAGCACCCCAAGCCCCAGCCTGAAGGGCTGGTCACCGAGTAGGCTCTGGCTTCTGCCACAGCGCACCTGTCTGCCGCTGCCGCCTCAGCTGCTTTGGCCCAGCCAGCTTCAGATCTGGTCTTGGCGAGCTCTCGCCAGGACCCCAAGGCTGTTGGTCTGTCTGGCCCTTGCCCCACCCCCTTGCCAGATCCCTGGTGTCTGGAGCTGAGTGGCCGGGCATCGGTCCCAAGCATCAAAGCCTTTGGCCTTTCTCCTCCCAGGCCTCCACAAAGGCCTGGCAGACAGAGGTCTCATTCCAGCCTGACTCTTGTCCCCTGGGGGACCCAGACAAAGCACAGCAGCCGCTCAGAGACAGGAATAGAAATTTCATTAAAATCTATGGACTTTAAAATCCTAGTGGTGCACAATGGGCAGGGATGGGCG